TCTTATACCTTCAAGGGCAGTTTAAAGATTCTGCTAAAAATTAGTATGTATCTCCATCAATATTTTGAAATATTTATAACTGGTGGTAAGAATAGCCTTCCTACATGGGATAGTCAGGTTAAGATTAGAAATAACCAAGCGTATCCTCTAAGATAGTTTTTTAAATGTTTAAACTTACCTTTAAGGGAAATAAGTGGGGGCTGACTCACGGAAAGAGGGGATAGAAGGTAGGGAAAGGGCGAAGGCTAGAGTTAAGTGAAGAATCCCGTACGTAGAGTGACATCATAGAGGACTTTTGGCTGGTGAAAAGACCAGTCGGGAATATAGCCAATATATATCAACCTTGCCACTCATATAACTTAAAACCGACTGCATATGTATCCCCGTATTTCTTCTTCAAAACACTACTAACAAATAATAAATCACCGCCCATATAAGCAATCTGCGACTCTAATACGGGTGCTAATTTATTTGTTCAGGTGGTCTACAAACGTTCTGTTCTGCCTGTCTATTAAATTTCCACACGTACTAGGCGCTCACATGGGATAACCTGATGCTTACAAAGCGGATTAAACTCAGTGGCAAATGTTATCTGGGTATTCGTTTACACACGGAGACACCCCTAAAGGATCGCACCTGCTTGGGTCATAAGAAACAGAAAAATGCAAAAACTAAGGTAATTCCAAAAGACAGAAAACGCAGAACGCTTCTTTATCTGCAGAATGTACCGTTCTCGGACGGCTCAACGTACCAGGCTCCCAGCAACTAAGTCAAGATGCCTCCAACTCGAGAGACAGGACCGTCAGCCACTCAGTTAGCAGCTATCTTCTTCTAATTCCTATTGTACTAGATGAGCGCAATGAGGCGGGCTCTTAGCCGACAACCAACCAATTGAGTATTGTATGGAACCGGAAGAGACTCTGGTCCTGGAATTCTTGGGTATTCTCTATGGTTCCAGGGTCAAGCGGCGCTAAGAGAAGGCGGGACAGAGGAATGGGAAATGACGTGAGGAGTGCGGAGGGGCGCGAGGTTTCAAGATGGCGGTAGCTGAGGGGTTGACCGAGAGACCCAGTTGAAGGCCTTTACGAAGTGAAAGAGGCCGGGAGTCGCCCCCTACCCGCTTCTCGTAGTCCTGGGAGCACAGCAGAAGTGTGAGTGTATTGAATTGATTTACTACTCTTCCTATAAGCTATTTCTTTGTCTTCACCTTCACAGGTTTTTCTTTTTTTAATGAACAAGTAAACCATACAAATTGTCAACATGGGACGGAGATCTACATCATCCACCAAGAGTGGAAAATTTATGAACCCCACAGACCAAGCCCGTAAGTGTCCATTAGTGTGGAATGATGAAGTAATTTTATTATATCTCCCTCTCTCCTTTTAAAGGAAAGGAAGCCCGGAAGAGAGAATTAAAGAAGGTATGATTTTAGAGGCATCTTATAAAACTTTACTTCTTGACATCTGCCCTTTTATTTTTCTAAGAACAAAAAACAGCGCATGATGGTTCGAGCTGCAGTTTTAAAGATGAAGGATCCAAAACAGATAATCCGAGACATGGAGAAATTGGATGAAATGGGTAAGAATTTACAAACAGGCAGCTATAACAGTTATTTAATTCCATAATCTACTTTTTCTCTTAGAGTTTAACCCAGTGCAACAGCCACAATTAAATGAGAAAGTACTGAAAGACAAGCGTAAAAAGCTGCGTGAAACCTTTGAACGTATTCTACGACTCTATGAAAAAGAGAATCCAGATATTTACAAAGAATTGAGAAAGCTAGAAGTAGAATATGAACAGAAGAGGGCTCAACTTAGCCAATATTTTGATGCTGTCAAGGTAATCAAGGTTTTTTTTTTGAGAGATAAACTTTATCATACTACTGAATGGTTCTCTGTTTCAGAATGCTCAGCATGTGGAAGTGGAGAGTATTCCTTTGCCAGATATGCCACATGCTCCTTCCAACATTTTGATCCAGGACATTCCACTTCCTGGTGCCCAGCCACCCTCTATCCTAAAGAAAACCTCAGCCTATGGGTAAGGAAGCAGTGTCACAATCAGAGAGCATTGGTTTTTTTGTTTTTGTTTTTTTTTTTAACAGACCTCCAACTCGGGCAGTTTCTATCCTTCCTCTTCTTGGACATGGTGTTCCACGTTTGCCCCCTGGCAGAAAACCTCCTGGCCCTCCCCCTGGTCCACCTCCTCCTCAAGTCGTGCAGATGTATGGCCGTAAAGTGGGTTTTGCCCTAGATCTTCCCCCTCGTAGGCGAGATGAAGACATGTTATATAGTCCTGAACTTGGTGAGAAGTGACTGTTCTTTTGCTTTTATAACCTACTTCTCCATGTTCCCTTCCCACTTTTCAGCCCAGCGAGGTCATGATGATGATGTTTCTAGCACCAGTGAAGATGATGGCTATCCTGAGGACATGGATCAAGATAAGCATGATGACAGTACTGATGACAGTGACACCGACAAATCAGATGGAGAAAGTGACGGGGATGAATTTGTGCACCGTGATAATGGTGAGAGAGACAACAATGAAGAAAAGAAGTCAGGTATGTGCAGATGAAGGATTCATGGTATTGATAATCTACTCCACTCCCTCCTTTGTCCCCTTAGGTCTGAGTGTACGGTTTGCAGATATGCCTGGAAAATCAAGGAAGAAAAAGAAGAACATGAAGGAACTGACTCCTCTTCAAGCCATGATGCTTCGTATGGCAGGTGAGGCAGGGAAAAAATAGTGAATCACCTTTACTCCATTTACTGGGTTTAAAATTTCTTTCAGGTCAAGAAATCCCTGAGGAGGGACGGGAAGTAGAGGAATTTTCAGAGGACGATGATGAAGATGATTCTGATGACTCTGAAGCAGAAAAGCAATCACAAAAGCAGCATAAAGAGGAATCCCATTCTGATGGCACATCCACTGCTTCTTCACAGCAGCAGGCTCCGCCGCAGTCTGTTCCTCCTTCTCAGATACAAGCACCTCCCATGCCAGGACCACCACCTCTTGGACCACCACCTGCTCCACCATTACGGCCTCCTGGGCCACCTACAGGCCTTCCTCCTGGTCCACCTCCAGGTAAACACTTACATAATGTGAATAAAGTTTAAGTGACATTAATTTATCATTTTTCTCTTTTCAGGAGCTCCTCCATTCCTGAGACCACCTGGAATGCCAGGACTCCGAGGGCCCTTACCCCGACTTTTACCTCCAGGACCACCACCAGGCCGACCCCCTGGCCCTCCCCCAGGTCCACCTCCAGGTCTGCCTCCTGGTCCCCCTCCTCGTGGACCCCCACCAAGGCTACCTCCCCCTGCACCTCCAGGTGATGCTTTCAATTTCTATAATAAAAACTTACAGTATTCATCTTGCCTATTTTATTCATTTAGGTATTCCTCCACCTCGTCCTGGCATGATGCGCCCACCTTTGGTGCCTCCCCTTGGACCTGCCCCCCCTGGGCTGTTCCCACCAGCTCCCTTGCCAAACCCTGGGGTTTTAAGTGCCCCACCCAACTTGATTCAGCGACCCAAGGCGGATGATACAAGTGCAGCCACCATTGAGAAGAAAGCCACAGCAACCATCAGTGCCAAGCCACAGATCACTAATCCCAAGGCAGAGATTACTCGATTTGTGCCCACTGCACTGAGAGTACGTCGGGAGAATAAAGGGGCTACTGCTGCTCCCCAAAGAAAGTCAGAGGATGATTCTGCTGTGCCTCTTGCCAAAGCAGCACCCAAATCTGGTCCTTCTGTTCCTGTCTCAGTACAAACTAAGGATGATGTCTATGAGGCTTTCATGAAAGAGATGGAAGGGCTACTGTGACAGCTTTTGATGCCAGAAAAGGCTTCTGTTCACAACAGTGGCCCATGGAGAAAGAGGCTCTTATTAAACTTAGATGAAAGAGCTGCTTCCATTGTCAGGGTATTTTCTAATTTCAGTTCAAGGAATATCCTAAAATTTAGCCTTGTTCAGAATTTACTGCACATAAAAAAGGGTATTTCATCCAGAATAGATCAGTTATTGAAGCAGTGCTGCTAACATCCATTCCCTTTCATACCACCATTTTCACCCTGTTTCTTCCCCTCCTCCAGTTCTTTGGAAATTTGTGATCGGGGGATCTTAGTTGCTTATTTGTTTTGACTCTTGTGTGCTGTGGGCACTGGAGTAGAGATTTCTGGAGAAAAAAAAACAGTTTATTTCATCTTGCCTTTTGTGTTTGAGTTATTTTTAATATTTTCCTGTAAATATTTTGTAATATTTTACTTGTAATGAAATGGATCACAATGTCATTTCCTAATACAAGGCAGGATATGTGGGAAGAATATGTACAATTATTTGATTAAAATTATTTCCCACTGACCTAAACTTTCAGTGATTTGTGGGAAAAATAAATAAATGTTCTACACCAAGATACTCTGTGTTACTGATAATATGTAAACATAATACCTATTTTATGGACAGAAAAAGTTAAATATTTAAAACTTGGGTCTTTAAGGAACTGCCTTTCTGGTACAGAATGAGAATCTTACTGAAAACATGGTAAAAACTACATTTTAAATTTTAAGGGATAAAAAGGAGTAATTATTTCCCTTTTTTAAGATTGTCATACTGGCTTTAGAGAAACTGAGAGGTGTTAAGAATAGTATGGTTTGGCTTTTATTATTTAAAAGATGTCTTACCTTCAGTGGTTACTTATTCCAGAGCTTCTTGAACTGATACGAGTTGAATGGCAAAAGTCATTTTAAACCATTTTTAAGCTATAAAAGAATCAGAAGAGGTTAGCTTTTTTTCCTTTCTGAATTGGTGGGTTTGGTGTGCTTTTATATTAAAATATGAATGAATAAGAGTGCTTAACATTAATTTGCATTTATACCATTTTCTTTACAAAGTGCTTTAATGTAAACTCATCTACCAATTTAGACTAACTCTTAGTAAGTTTAATGTTAATTTAATGACTAACTCATCTACCAATTAACCCTATAGATAACTTTTCTGGGTATTTTCCCCATTTTACATTAGAGAGTATTGAAACTTAAAAAGGACTCGTGATTTATCCAGTGATCCAAAGTGTGTATTTCATAAACACATACACACAGTGCGTGCATTGTTTAGGCATACGTTACTTTCCACAGTATCTCAAATGCCTTTTACATGAATCCCATACTATCAAAAATTGGTGATAACCTAAAATGTAGTGCAATAATACAATAAGGCATTTATTTTCTTAGAGTTGAGTTGATGGATTTTTAGATTTTTATTCAAGATCTTTTGTTTGTTTGGCTTTGCTTGGAAGATACTGATTTATTCTTTCATATTAAAGCAAATCCTGCCAAAGCACTAAATAGACCGTTTTGGGTTGGTTTTTTAGTGTAATATTAATACGGGTCCACAGGTGAATTGAGTCTGTTCAGATGTAAGGATTGAACCTTATGTTATCAATCCTTGACACCATCCTTGATAACTTACGGATATCAAGGATCAAACCATATGGTATCAATATTGTTAGTTATTCAGCATAAACAGAATTATTTCCCAATACTTGATCTGAAATATTTTTAATGGTCTTACTTGAAACTTATATTCTTTCTGGGAGTGATGTTTTTATCATTTTTCCATGGAGACAGGTTCTAACTCTGTTGCCCAGGCTGCAGTGCAGTGATGTGATCATAGCTCACTGCAGCCTGAAACTCCTGGGTTCAAGTGATCTCTGGCCTCAGCCTCCCAAGTAGTTGGAACTTCAGATACGTGCCACCACAACCAGCTAATTTATTTTTTAGAGATGAGGTCTCGCTATGTTGCCCAGTCTGGTCTCCTAGCCTCAAGTGATCTTCCCATCTCAGCCTTCAGTTGGAGATTTCTGATTTATGTTAATATAAGAAAGCTGTTGATAGTTTATCATAAAGGCATTTCCTTATATTGCTAGTATAATTTTCTGAAAATTAGTGGTGTGACAATACATCAGCTGCATCCACAGGAAAGGGGAATTAATTAGCAGTTCTGATTCTGGGTACACTTGTTATGATCATAATTTACATAATATTTTCATGAAAATGGTCAGCTCACAGCTATGAAATGTAAATGATAGAAATCTTTAATCATGTATATGGATAGACTTGTTACTATTTCCTTATCAAAGTGTCACTTTAGGGACAGCAGTTGCCCCTTTAAATTAAGGATCACCACAATAATACTCTGCCATGTCATGGAATCAGCATGAAGCCCTGGATGCTATCCAAGATTCTGTTTCAGTTCTCATTTTGTATATTCTTGTTTGTGCTCTTGATTAAAATATCTCCTTATATATAGCTGGGAAGGGTTATTTATAAGTATTTTTTAA